CCTTCAGTGCACATGCTCAAGGACACATAACTGGCCAGTGGAAGAACTGGGCCCAGTCCGTGGGCTTCCCACCCCCTCTTTTTTCCTTTATACCCTTGTTAATCAGTGTGGCTCTGGGAACAGCAGAGGCATTGCCCAGAAGTTCTCTAGAATTGCAGACTCTGGGGCCCCACACATCCTCAAACAGTGTCTTAGCAAGTCTTGAGCCAGAGTTTAACAAGATCCTCAGGGATCCACACACACATGAAGCTTGAGGAATGCCTAACTGTGCTATGCTTACACCCATGTTGTTAGCCTTAACTACTTCTCTGGCATGGTTTGGGTTAGTTTTTTTGTTTGTTTTAAGGCTTTTATGAACAGTATGATGCAAAGCTTTATAATGAAGGAGCTCTCAAGTGTGTTGCAGAGACCTAACAGAGCTTGGGAACACCAGGGGCAGCTTCTCAGAAAGAGGTGGCCTCTGAGCTGGGTTCCCAAGGATGAGGGGAGAGGTGTAACTTCCTCCCCTTAAAGCCTCATAATCCTGCATGGCCTTGCCTTGGGTCTTGTGTAATTGTTAACCTGTAGGCTAGATTTAAAGTTCCTTGAAGTTCTTTTCCATATTTATATTTCCAAAAGTCCTAGGAGATGACCTGCATACAGTATGCCCAGTAAATAACTTCAGTGGTATGGCCAGACTGGTCACACTTCACTCACTTGTAGACTGATGTGGGCTGTGGACAGGTGGGAGCCTCATGCAGCTGTGTACAGGGGCACTTCTCTCAATGTTTGAAGGCTAGAAGCTGCCTCTCAGATCCTTTTGATCCACTGGTGTCCTCAGAACAACGGAGGTGACATTCAGAGCTGTTCTGGGTCTCAGGCTTGGGAAGTCTGAGAGCTGTGTGTGCTGGCTGGGTCAGCTTCCCTTATGTCTCCTTCTACCTTCCCAGCTTCCCCTTCTCAGAATCCTGCTCTTCCTCCAGAGAGATTCCCAGGAGAAGAGGGAACAACCAATTCATTCCTGAAAGCCAGGCCTCGGGTGAGTTGTATTCTTAATTTTTCCTCAAATGCCTGAACGATGGTTAGCTTTGCCTACTTTTCACCAAAAAGTAGCCTCTTTTTTCACTAAGGGAACTGACCCAATGCTGTCTCTGCAGGAGGCTGAGCCCATCCAAGTGAATGATGGCTCCCTGACCTGTCCGGGGTGTTCTCTTCTTGCTGTGCACCCACTCAGATCGTTTGGGCTTACTCTGACATATTTCTAGAAAGGGCACTGTGGTGACCACCAGGTAATGTGACAGCCCTGGCCTTGAAAGAGTGTCACAGCCACAGTGGAAGAGGACCCTGACACCCAGGACGCAGCCACCAGTAACAGGATGTGAATGGTTTGATGCCAAATGGAGTGGCACAGACAGGCCTTTCCATCGAGGTTCACGAAAAGGGGAATCGGCCTGTTCTGGAGAGGTTGGGAAAGCTCATGGAGAATTGGGGACAAGCAGGTTCTGAGGGTATGGACAGGTGGGCAGGCTATTTGAAGCTGGGTCCCTGTTCAGATGTTATCTCCCTGGATAAGGGAGGAGGCACACTTAACTTTACTACTTACAGGCTGTGTGGCCTTGGATGAGTCACCTAACCTCTCTATGCATTGGTTTGCCACCAGTAACATGTTAAGCAGGCAGCAGTAACATGAAGACTATAATAATGTTAATGATGATGAAAATAGTTATTATTTATGGAGAACAAAACCTGTATCAGGAACTATTCTCTACAATTTACACATACTAATTCATTTTGTCTCTAAAACATTCCCATAAATGGTTACCATTTTGAAGAATGGTAACCAAAGTGTGGAGAGGTTAACAGAAGAAGTCAAGGCACAGAGAGAGAAAGTAACTTGTTCATGGTTATCTAGTTAGTGAGGAAGGGACCCCAATTTTACATCCAGGCTGTCTGGCTCTGAGATCTTAACCACTCAATCATAGAGCCGCCTCATGTTGTTGTTAGAGTCCGCTGGCAGTTCCGCTGGCAGATGGTAACTGCCTAATCCTTGTTGGCATCAGGGATCATGGTGACTGGCCCTCAGGGGGGATTCAGGTTTGTCTCTAGTGAGCTGGATGTGGAGGGGTACAAATGCCAGCCTCCGGGGTTTCCCAGCATCCAGGATAGGCATGGGATTCAGGTTTGATGATAGACACTGACATTTAACTTTCAAGCCAAAAGGGGGAACCCCCCTAGTAAGGAATTTAATCAGTAAAGTCATAAATAGCAGTTAAATATTTTTGGCCCTGATGTACATCATTCAGAGGTTTATCAGAGCACTTAGGTGGGTTCAGTGTGGTAATGACAGCCCCACATCTCAATGGCTCGCAGTTAGAAAGAGTGCCTTTCTTCTTTCTGCTGTCTTTGTCAGTAGTGGGCTGACTGTGACTCTGCTCCACACCCTCTTCTCTCTGAGCTTCAGGCTGAAGGGTCAGTTCCCTCTGGGATATGCTCTTCTTGTATCAGAGGGAAAGAGCAGTGTGAGAACCCGGGGATGGCTCTTTGGGTTTCCACTCAGAAGCGGCACATGTGGCTTCTGCTCACAACCCACTGGCTGCTGCAGGTCCTGTGGCCAAGCCTAATGTTAATGAAGTGGGAAGTATTAGCTTCCTAGAGTGAGGATCCTAAAGGGAAGGGCAGGGATTATGTTAAGCGAATAATTCATCTATCACTGTATATTTTCTTACCCATAGATGTTCACTTCCCTCTCTCCTGCACACAAAATGCCCTCCAAGAGAAATAACCCAAGAGCTGCATCCAGTCAGAGCATCATGATCAAAGTCCTGGATGGCGCGATAGTCTGGATGGAGATCCTGTGGGTCTGGATACCTATAAACTAAAAGGACAATTACCTGAATCCATATATCCAATATACAATGAGCAATGGGGACAGGATGGCCATGGTAGACACTCCTTTGCAGAAGAGGGAAGCATGGGAAGAGTCAGTCCCGGGTCCATAACAGTCGTGAAATTCCACTGGACAGACACTGTGAGGACCCTTGGTCTTGGGAGTGGGAAAGTAAGTGGACACTGGAGTGTCTTCTGTGTTTCAGGACCTGATGACATTTGAAGATGTGGCTGTGGAATTCAGCCAGTGGGAGTGGGGGCAGCTGAACCCTGCTCAGAAGGACCTCTACAGGGAGGTGATGCTGGAGAACTTCAGGAACTTGGCCATTCTGGGTGAGCACAAGCCCTCCAAAGCCCACCCAGCACAACCAAAATCCTTTTCCTTCTCTACCATCAGGCCTTCTAGTATCCAAACCATATGTGATCTGCCAGTTGGAGGAAGGGGGTGAGCCCTTCATGGTGGAGAGAGAAATCTCAACAGGAGCCCACTCAGGTGAGTGAGTGAGTGAAAGCATTGCATATGATATGTCTTCTTTTTTTTTTTTTTTTTTTAACAGACTGGAAGAGAAGGTCTAAATCCAAGGAATCAATGCCAAGTTGGGGAATTTCCAAAGAAGAATTATTCCAGGTAGTATCAGTGGAAAAACACATTCAAGATGTGCTGCAGTTCTCGAAGTTGAAAGCAGCCTGCGGTTGTGATGGCCAGTTAGAGATGCAGCAGATAAAACAGGAGAGACACCTGAAACAAATGTCAACCATTCACAAATCTGCCACCACCCTTAGCAGAGATTATAAATGGAATGGATTTGGGAGAAGCTTAGGTTTAAGATCAGTCCTTGTTAACCAACACAGCATTCTCATGGGAGAAGGATCTTATAAATGTGATACAGAATTCAGGCAGACTTTAGGGGGAAACAACTCTCAGAGAACCCACCCAGAAAAGAAATCTTGTAAATGTAATGAGTGTGGGAAGTCCTTTCACTTCCAGTCAGAACTTAGGCGCCATCAGCGATGTCACACTGGAGAAAAGCCGTATGAATGCAGTGACTGTGGAAGAGCCTTTGGTCATATTTCATCCCTTATTAAACATCAAAGAACTCATACTGGAGAAAAGCCCTATGAATGCAGTGAATGTGGGAGAGCCTTCAGCCAGAGTTCGTCTCTTGTTCTGCACTATAGATTTCACACTGGAGAGAAACCCTACAAATGTAATGAATGTGGACGAGCCTTTGGTCACACTTCATCCCTTATTAAGCATCAGAGGACTCATACTGGAGAAAAGCCCTATGAATGCCGGGAATGTGGGAGAACCTTCAGCCAGAGCTCATCACTCATTGTGCATTACAGATTTCATACTGGAGAGAAACCTTACAAATGTAATAAATGTGGGAGAGCCTTCAGCCAGAGTTCATCTCTCACTCAACATTACAGATTTCACACTGGAGAGAAACCCTACAAATGTAATGAGTGTGGAAGGGCCTTTGCTCATACTGCATCCCTTATTAAACATCAGAGAAGTCATGCTGGAAAAAAAACCCTATAAATTCAGTGAATATAGAAGGGCTTTCAGCTGGAGTGCAGACATCACTGGAACTTAAAGAATTCATATCAGAGAGAGATCCTAAAGGTGTAATGTATGTGGGAAGACCACATCTTGTTCCACATCAGGCAATAATTACTAAAGAGAATCCCTGTCAATGTCAAGAGGGGGTGGGCTTCCCCTCTCTTACCAAACATGGGAGAATCCATACTAGTGAGAAACCACGTGAATGTAATGAATGTGGGAACGCTTTGATCAGAGGATGCATATTATTCAGCATCAGACAGCCGACACTGGGGAGGAGCCTTATCAATGCAGTGAGTGTGGCAAGCCTTCAGTTACATACTGATTCTTTAAGAAAATCAGATAACTTGTACTGGAGAGAAATCCTACAAGTGTGGTAAGTATGGAAAAATCTTCAGTTGTATCTCTTCCTTTACTAAGCATCAAGAACACATACTAGAGAGAGGCCCTATGAAAGCAGGAAATAGAGGAAGGCCTTCAGTCAGGGCTCATCCCTTATTAAGCATCAGAAAATTCATACCTGAGAAAAACCTGTGAATGTGGGTAATGTGGGAGAGCCTTCAGCCAAACCTCATTGCTTTATAAACCCCTTAGAACTCTCCCTACTAGCTGGAAACTCTGGTGACGTGATGAATGTGGGAAGGGCTTTGGTGGATGTTCCACCAAAACACGTTAGAGAATTTGTACATTAGAGAATTTGTGCTAGAGCAACTCTTCAAATTTAGTGAAACTGGGAAAACCCATTAGTAGAGTTCAAGCTTCAGTATTCATCTCAAAGAGAAACCTTGGGAACATGATGAATGTGAGGAAAGTTCCTTTCCAACTTGAGATGTATAAAACTAGAGCTGAAAAGAAGCTGAGAAATCACCTTGTCTGGTGATTTTCTGCCTGGTGGGGCCATTTGTATAACGACACTTGTGCATTGCCTCCTCATGCTGTTACTGACGGGGCAGGGTGTCATGCATGGGTGCAGAGGATGGAGGCTGAGAAAGGTAGACAGCTACCCATGATCTAGCCCAGTCGTATTTTAGAGCTAATAAAACTGATGTTCAGAAAGTGACATGCCTTGGCCTATAGTCCTAACTGGGCTGGGCCTCTTTCCTGTGGTTCACAGCTGTAGTATGGAGATTAATAGACTGGATCTTTGCAGTACAACACCTCTATGCACTTCTTTCTCTGTAGCACATGTTACCTTTCTTTGTGAGGCAATGGAGTGGTCTAGGATTGAGCAAAAAGCAATTTTTGTTACATCTTTATGCTAATAGATTTGGAATTTTTGAAATGAAATGAAACCTTGTTTAAACATTAAAATTACTAAAATAGGCTGGGCGCGGTGGCTCACGCCTGTAACCTCAGCACTTTGGGAGGCCGAGGCGGACAGATCACGAGGTCAGGAGTTCGAGACCATCCTGGCTAACACAGTGAAACCCTGTCTCTCCTAAAAATACAAAAAAATTAGCCAGGCATGGTGGCGGGCGCCTGTAGTCCCAGCTACTTGGAAGGCTGAGACAGGAGAATGGCGTGAATCGGGGAGGCAGAGCTTGCAGTCAGCCGAGATCACGCCACTGCACTCCAGCCTGGGAGACAGAGTGAGACTCCGTCTCAGAAAAAAAAAAAAAAAACAACTAAAATATGGGTATTATGCACAATCCAGATCTCAAAAACGTGATTCTAAGTGAAAGAAGGCAGATGCCAGAGACCAGGTATTTTCTAGTACCATTTTAGGAAATGTCCAGAAATGGCAGATCTTCAGAAACAAAGTAACTGCAAATGTTACAAGGAATCTTTTTAGGGTGACGAAAATGTTCTAAAACTAGATGGTGGTGATGGTTGAACGATTTGGTAACTTCACTAAAAATCATTGAATTGTTCACTTTATATGGGCAGATTTTATGGTAAATATACCTCAATAAAATCATTTTTCAAAATCAAATTTACACATATACCAACCATTGCTAAACAAGTATTCCTGTTTTGTTTGTTACTTCAAGCCATCTATGCATTTTTGGTATCACTTTTTATTTTCTGTAACAGTTACCCCTACATTTACTGGGTCTCAGAACCTTGTCAGGCTCTGCTTTAAAGTTCCTACCATGTTGGCTCTGTAACTCAGGTGGAGAAGCCTAGACCAGGAGCTGGCGTAGACCAAAGGATACTTGCCTAATAAGGATTAGCTTATACTGAGGAAAATACTTTAAGCATTTAAAGTCCAGATGAGGAAGTTGAGCCCAGAATTCAGGGAACCAGCTCAAAGTGGGCCCATGCAGACAGGCTGGGTCTAAGAGTCCACAAGGTTGGCCAGGGCAGGTAGGATGCACAGGAGGCATCTGGATCTGGAAGTACTTGGACAGCTGAGGTCAAGATCACACAGAAATTTATTCCTGGACAGCCAAGGTTTACAGGAGCAGAAATAGCAAATATTTTCTTGCTCCGTCTCTCCCTTTTTTCCCAGTGCCCTTTTCTGTACCTACCCAGATCACTTTATACCTAGACATCTGTCACAATTTTGTAACTGGTCTTCGTCCAAAATCTGTCTCCTCTTCTCATGTATCCTTGCCATATTAACCATACTTACCAGTTTGAACCCAGTGTCCTGCCCTCCAAAAATCCTTTGCACGGCCTACAAGATAAATCCTCACCCCCCGTGTGTGGTATATAATGCCCTCTTTAGGCTGCTCCAACCTCCTGCTGCTCCTGACAGAAGCCTCCATTGCACACAAATGCTCTCTTGTCATCCCTCAGACATGCCTTTCCACATCTCAGCCTGCAAACCTTTACCTTAGCTGTTCTATCAGCCGGGGGCACCTTCTCTACTTACCTAAAGCCTACATAATCAGTCAGAAACCTGTGTAAATTTCCCTTCCTTGGAGAGGTGTTCTCTTGAAAACTGATATGAAGTCATATCTTACCATTTGTAATCATAAACATATTTGTTTGTGTAAGTTTTTAAAAATGGACAATATCTAGACTTGTGGTAAATCGTATCACTGTCTTGATCTATTTAAATAATTTTTTATCACTTTACCACTTTCTTGTTTCCTGAACCAGATGACAATGGAAAAAGTCAAATGGTAAAATATTTTAAGAGATTTATTCTGAGATAAATATGAGTGACCTGTAGGCACAGTTGACCAGCATTTGCCTTAAAACAGAGACCTTAAGACTAACAAAAACAGACTCTTTGTAGCAATAACAACATGACAGTAAGTCCTGAGAGAAATCAAAGTGTTTTACGCCAAAATAGATTTAAGTCTGATAAGAAACAAGTCTGACACAGCCCCAGGAGATCCTGAGAACATGTGCCCAAGGTGGCTCTTGTCAGGAGCAGCAGCAGGTTGGGGCAGCCTAAAGAGGACATTACCAAACACGGGAGTGAGGATTTATCTTGTAGGAAGTGCAAAGGATTTTTGGAGGGCAGGACACTGGGTTCAAACTGACGAGTATGGTTAACATGGCAAAGGTACGTGAGAGGAAGAGACAATTGTGCTGTCAGGCTACAGCTTGGTTTCATGCATTTTTACATTTTAGGGGAATGTAAGACATCAATACATGTAAGATTTACATTGGTTCGATGGAGAAAGGCAGGACAACTTGAAGCTGGTGGGGAAGGGACAGGGACAGAGGGAGGGCCTTCTGGGTTATAGGTGGATTCAAAGATTTTCTGATTGGCAGTGGGTTTATCCAAAGACCTGGAATCAATAGAAGGGAATGTCTGGGTTAAGATAAGGTGTTGTGGAGACCAAGGTTCTTACTGTGAGATGAAGCCAGAAGGTAGCAGGCTTCAGAGAGAATAGATTGTAAATGTTTCTTATCAGACTTAAGAGAAATTTATTTTAGGATAAAATACTTAGATTTCTCTCAGGGCCTGTTATCTGTCATGTTATCTTATTGCTACAAAGAGCCTGTTTTTGTCAGTCTTAAGGTCTCTGTTTTAATGTTAATGCTGGTCCACTGTGCCTGAATTCCAAAGAGAGGAAGGTATAATGAGGTATGTCTGACCACCCATTCCCATCATGGCCTGAGCTAGTGTTTCAGGTTTACTTTAGAATGCTCTTGGCCAAGTGGAAGGGTCGATTCAGTTGGTTGTGTGCTTAGAATTTTATTTTTGACTTACATAGACTATCAGCTGCTTCATGTCACATCTCATGCTTCTCTTATGTTGCCCAGTTTTCTCAGTGCTTCCGACTGCATGTTTTTGTACTATATGAAAAGCCTTCTTTCTAGAAGACTACCAATTAAATATTTCTTTAGAAAAATGTAATATTGCTTACTGTAGTTATTTTTCAAATTCAA